TTGTGCCGCTGCACTCCAGCCTGGCTGACAGAGTGAGACTTTGTCTCAAAAAAAAAAAAAAGAGAAAATGATAAAAGCACTGCAAGTGGGCAGCGGCTGAACGTGGAGACAGGAGTTCTCCCTTCTGAGCACGGCCCTGGTGCCGCTGACTTCGTGGGGAGCCTGTAGTCAGGGGAGCAGCAGCTGGGGAGAGCTGGGGTCTCAGCTGCCTTCCCCCATATCGCACATGCCCGTCTCGTGTGTATCTGCACTCTCACACGCGTGTTCCCCTGCCCTGCGCTCACATGTATCTGCACTCACTCTCACATGCTTGCTTCCCCTGCCCCATGCTCACGTGTACCTGCACTCTCACACGTGTGCTCCCCTACCCCACACTCACATGTATCCTCGCTCACTCTCACACGTGTTCCCCTGTCCTGTGCTCACATGTATCCACGCTCTCACACATGTGCTCCCCTGCCTTGTGCTCACGTGTATCTGCACTCTCACGTGTTCCCCTGCCCTGCCCTCACGTGTATCCTCACTCACTCTCACACGCGTGCTCCCCTGCACTCTCCTGTCTGAGCTGAGCTGACCTCAGTTGGGTGCTGCGAGCCAGGGCCTCATGCTGGCCTCTCGCCCTCCACAGCCCCAGGGGTCCAGGCTCCTCCAGGAACAAACGCAGGCCCCACGGGCTGCCTGGAAGGCCTCCCAGAAGGCAGCACAGGGTCACGAGGGTCACCCGCAGGGGCACAGGGAGGCCTCGTCACGACAGGATTCCAGCCAGGCTGGCCTGATGCTACTGGGGGTCCTCGGCACATGCCCCTTCACCCTGGCATGTGCTTCTTTTCCGGGAACCCACACTCTGGCTGAGTGGAGCCATCCCCTCTGGGTCAACAGCACCCGGGGTGGCTCTGCAGCACCCCACTCCGCGGCTGCACAGGGACCTTGGCCCCACTGCTCCTTGTGCCTTGCTGGTTAATGAGAAGCCGGTGGGGAGGTGCTGCCGGTGAGCGTATAAAGGCCCTGGCGGCGGCTGCGGAGCACTGGCCCTGTCCTTCCATCTGCCCAGAGAGGAGCATCTGGATCAAGGTGCTGGCCATGTCCCAGCTGGTGGAATGCGTCCCCAACTTTTCGGAGGGGAAGAACCAGGAGGTGAGGCCCGAGGAGCTGGTCAAGCATCTAGGACTGAGGTGTGGGGGCCGGGCCTGTGTCCCAGGTGATCGACGCCATCTCTGGAGCCATCACACAGACCCCGGGCTGCGTGCTGCTGGATGTGGACGCAGGCCCTTCCACCAACCGCACCGTGTACACCTTCGTGGGGCCGCCGGAGTGCGTGGTGGAGGGGGCCCTCAACGCTGCCCGGGTAGCTTCCCGACTTATCGACATGAGCAGGCACCAAGGTGAGGTCTCTGGGCTCTCCTGTGGCTGCCGTGCCTCCTGCCCGGCCTCGCCGTCTCTCTGCAGGAGAGCACCCCCGCATGGGGGCCCTAGACGTCTGCCCCTTCATCCCCGTGAGGGGCGTCAGCGTGGATGAGTGTGTGCTCTGCGCCCAGGCCTTTGGCCAGAGGCTGGCAGAGGAGCTGGACGTGCCAGGTGAGCGTGCCCCCCCGCCCCCCTCACTCTGCGGTCCAGGCCTGACCGCCGGGCTCTCCTGCAGTTTACCTGTACGGCGAGGCAGCCAGGATGGACAGTCGCCGGACCCTGCCGGCCATCCGGGCCGGGGAGTACGAGGCCCTCCCTAAGAAGGTGCCCCCACCCCGGGCGGTCGGGCCTGGGAAGATGTCTCACCCCAGAGCGAACTTGCTCACAGCTCCAGCAGGCCGACTGGGCGCCCGACTTTGGTCCCAGCTCCTTTGTCCCCAGTTGGGGGGCCACGGCCACGGGGGCGAGGAAGTTCCTCATTGCTTTTAACATCAACCTGCTCGGCACAAAGGAGCAAGCCCACCGCATCGCGCTCAACCTGCGGGAGCAGGGCCGCGGGAAGGACCAGGTGACCCCGTTCACTGACCCCATGGAGCCCCAAGTCCAGGCTGGGGAACGCTCTTCCTTTGCAGCCAGGACGTCTGAAGAAAGTTCAGGGCATTGGCTGGTACCTGGATGAGAAGAACCTGGCTCAGGTGTCCACCAATCTTCTGGACTTTGAGGTCACGGCACTGCACACGGTCTACGAGGAGACCTGCCGAGAAGCACAGGTGAGCCCGGGAGCAGCCGCTGCTGCTGTGAGCCCAGGGGGTGACGCTGCCTGTGCCTTGGCAGGAGCTGAGCCTCCCAGTGGTGGGCTCACAGCTGGTGGGCCTGGTGCCCCTGAAGGCTCTGCTGGATGCGGCCGCCTTCTACTGCGAGAAGGAGAACCTCTTCATCCTGGAGGAGGAGCAGCGGATCAGGCTGGTGGGCCGGGCTGCCGAGGAAGGGTCGGACAGGAGGCCGTTTCCACTCCAAGCCCCTTTTCCAGGTGGTGAGCCGGCTGGGCCTGGACTCCCTGTGCCCCTTCAGCCCTAAGGAGCGGATCATCGAGTGAGCCTCTGCCCTCCCGCCCTCTTCTCACCGCCAGACCCGCTGAGCCGCGCCCACCCTGCAGGTACCTGGTCCCTGAGCGCGGGCCTGAGCGAGGCCTGGGCAGCAAGTCCCTGCGCGCCTTCGTGGGGGAGGTGGGTGCCCGCTCTGCGGCCCCCGGGGGCGGCTCGGTGGCGGCGGCCGCTGCGGCCATGGTGAGCGCGGGGGGAGGGGCAGGGGAGGCGCAG